GCCTCAACTCCTGGTCTCCTCTGCTCCTTCTCACTGCACCCGCATCTCCCATGTTTGCACTGGCTGTTCCCTCTGCCTGGAATGCTCCTTGCCCAGTTATCCCACTGTCTTCTTTGCATCTGGCACACAGTAGATGCTCAATAAATGCCTGTGGAATGAATGAGTGGGGAGGATGCAGTGCAGGGGGCAGATGAGGGCTAGGCGGTTGCCCTGGGCCCTCACACTCGTAGCGGAGCTAGGCTGGGACACCCAGGGTGGGGACCAGACCTCCCCGGGTGGGAATGACAGGATGTCCATGGAGGCTGAGTGTGAAAGCACCACGGTCTCACCCCTGTCCTGTTCCATCCCAACAGGCTGTGGTGAGGAGAGGGGGAGGCAGGGGAAGCGGGAGGCCTGGCCTCCAGGCAGCAGGCTATAGCCACATGAGTGACCACCAGCAGCTCAGGTAACTGAGCACATGTCACGGGTAGGCCTGGGAAGCGCAGGTCTCAGCTGAATGACCTGGGTGGAAATCCGACTCCAGAGCCGTGGTGGGTCACACCATGCAGAATGAACCAGTGATGGAGAAGGAACCACAGTCCTCAGGAAGAGTGAGGGTGCACCTCCAGACAGCCCATGTGAGGGCAACCGCAGAAAGTCTGAAAAGAGGTGAACCCCACCTTTGGTGTCACATGTGCAGTGTGGTGTGACAGGGAGGGGCTCGCTGGGCTTCAGCCCCGGCACTCTCCACTTGACCTCAGCAGCTCCAGGTAGAGTGGGGAGAACTCAGCGTCTCCTTCTAGAACAGGTTCTAGGATCCATCACTGAAATGAGGATGAGGTGGTTTTAACATCATTTTATCACTCTTGATTTAGTTTATTAATCATACATGATTATTGATTATAATTGTTGCTGGGCATCCTGAGGCCTCAGAAGTTCACCCTTTGCCCTGACCCCATGGGGGCCCTGCCCCCGCCTTCCGGGAAGGACAAACACGGGAAGAGGTCAGTGCCCGAGCCACCCCACCGCCCTCCCTTGGGGCCTCATTGCTGCAGACGCTCACCCCAGACACTCACTGCACCGGAGTGAGCGCGACCATCATGTCCATGCTCGTGGTCTTTCTCTTGCTGTGGGGTGAGGCCTCCTGGGGTCTGGGTCCCTGGGGCGAACAGGAGCCTTACGGGGGCTGTCTCCGCAGGTGTCACCTGGGGCCCAGTGACAGAAGCAGCCATATGTGAGTGCAGGGGTGAGGTCTGGGAATGGTGGGGCACTGAGCTGATCCCAGCCACCCCTTGCAGTTTATGAGACGCAGCCCAGCCTGTGGGCAGAGTCCGAATCACTGCTGAAACCCTTGGCCAATGTGACGCTGACGTGCCAGGCCCACCTGGAGACTCCAGACTTCCAGCTGTTCAAGAATGGGGTGGCCCAGGAGCCTGTGCACCTTGACTCACCTGCCATCAAGCACCAGTTCCTGCTGACGGGTGACACCCAGGGCCGCTACCGCTGCCGCTCGGGCTTGTCCACAGGATGGACCCAGCTGAGCAAGCTCCTGGAGCTGACAGGGCCAAGTGAGCCGGGGCATGAATTGGGGGCCAGGAGGAGAAGCACTCTTCAACTCCACCCCACCCACAGAGTCCTTGCCTGCTCCCTGGCTCTCGATGGCGCCAGTGTCCTGGATCACCCCCGGCCTGAAAACAACAGCAGTGTGCCGAGGTGTGCTGCGGGGTGTGACTTTTCTGCTGAGGCGGGAGGGCGACCATGAGTTTCTGGAGGTGCCTGAGGCCCAGGAGGATGTGGAGGCCACCTTTCCAGTCCATCAGCCTGGCAACTACAGCTGCAGCTACCGGACCGATGGGGAAGGCGCCCTCTCTGAGCCCAGCGCTACTGTGACCATTGAGGAGCTCGGTGACTGTGGGAACCATCTCTGGGGGCTGCTGGGGGCAGCCTAGTAATGCTGCCTGCATTGCAGCTGCACCACCACCGCCTGTGCTGATGCACCATGGAGAGTCCTCCCAGGTCCTGCACCCTGGCAACAAGGTGACCCTCACCTGCGTGGCTCCCCTGAGTGGAGTGGACTTCCAGCTACGGCGCGGGGAGAAAGAGCTGCTGGTACCCAGGAGCAGCACCAGCCCAGATCGCATCTTCTTTCACCTGAACGCGGTGGCCCTGGGGGATGGAGGTCACTACACCTGCCGCTACCGGCTGCATGACAACCAAAACGGCTGGTCCGGGGACAGCGCGCCGGTCGAGCTGATTCTGAGCGATGGTGAGCCGGGGCCAGCAGGGACAGGGACGCGGGCGCCCGGGTCAGCCCGTGTGCTGCTCCGCAGAGACGCTGCCCGCGCCGGAGTTCTCCCCGGAGCCGGAGTCCGGCAGGGCCTTGCGGCTGCGGTGCCTGGCGCCCCTGGAGGGCGCGCGCTTCGCCCTGGTGCGCGAGGACAGGGGCGGGCGCCGCGTGCACCGTTTCCAGAGCCCCGCTGGGACCGAGGCGCTCTTCGAGCTGCACAACATTTCCGTGGCTGACTCCGCCAACTACAGCTGCGTCTACGTGGACCTGAAGCCGCCTTTCGGGGGCTCCGCGCCCAGCGAGCGCTTGGAGCTGCACGTGGACGGTGAGCTGGCGGGGCACCAGCGAGGGCGGGCGGCCTGGCCCGACCACCCGCCCGCTCCGCCCAGGACCCCCTCCCAGGCCTCAGCTCCGGGCGACGTGGAGTGGGGCGGTCCTGGCGGGCCGAGATGCCGTCCTGCGCTGCGAGGGACCCATCCCCGACGTCACCTTCGAGCTGCTGCGCGAGGGCGAGACGAAGGCCGTGAAGACGGTCCGCACCCCCGGGGCCGCGGCGAACCTCGAGCTGATCTTCGTGGGGCCCCAGCACGCCGGCAACTACAGGTGCCGCTACCGCTCCTGGGTGCCCCACACCTTCGAATCGGAGCTCAGCGACCCTGTGGAGCTCCTGGTGGCAGGTGACGTTTCCCTGGGTCCCGGGTGCTGGTTCCTCCACCATTTCTCTTTTCTCCCGTTGTCTAGAAAGCTGATGCAGCCGCGGGCCCAGGGTGCTGTTGGTGTCCTCAGAAGTGCCGGGGATTCTGGACTGGCTCCCTCCCCTCCTGTTGCAGCACAAGGCCGGGGTCTCTGGGGGGCTGGAGAAGCCTCCCTCATTCCTCCCAGGAATTAATAAATGTGAAGAGAGGCTCTGTTTAAAATGTCTTTGGACTCCCAGGGCTGAGTGGGCTGGGATCTCGTGTCCTCAAAGTGGATGGGTTCTGGGGTGGCTCCTGAGGTAGAGGAGTGGAGAACTGGCTCTTAAGAGCACAGTTTTCTTTTCTTTTTTCTTTTTTGAGACAGGGTCTCACACTGTCACCCAGGCTGGAGTGCAGTGTTGCAGTCCGGCTCACTGCAGTTTTGACCTCCCAGGCTCAAGCGATCCTCCTGCCTCAGCCTCCCAAGTAGCTGGGAGCCTGGGCATGCATCGCCACGTCTGGCTAATTATTATTTTTTGTAGACAGGGTCTCACTGTGTTGCCCAAGCTTGTCTTGAACTCCTGGCCTTAAGTGATCCTCCCACCTCAGCCTCCTGAGTAGCTGGGACTACAGGCATGAGCCACCATGCCTGGCCAACTCACATTTTTCTTTCTATTATTTATTTTTTGTAGAGATGAGTCTCACTATGTTGCCCAGGCTGGTCTTGAACTCTTGGGCTCAAGTGATCCTCCCGCCTCAGCCTCCCAAAGTGTTGGGATTACAGGTGTGAGCCACAGCACCTGGCCAACCAACACTTCTCAGGGCCTCTTTCATCTGTGCTCTTCCAGGATGCTGCCTCTTACTCCCTGGGCACCTCGGCCTGGTCCCAGCAGGTATGGGCAGTTGCTTGAGGCTCCAGACATACTCACCTCTACCTCGACCACATCAACCCCATCACCAAGAGGAGGTTCAGGGAAGCTGCATTTTGTGGTCTTGTCCTCCCAGTCCAGGGTGGTAGTGCTGGGCTGTTCCCAGCCTCCCACAGCAGAGCTGGACGCTGTGGAAATGGCTGGATTCCTCTGTGTTCTTTCCCATTATCCCTCAGCTCTGAGTCCTCTTGTGCCATCTGACATCTGATGCCTTCCCAACCACTGCCGAGTTTCTGCCTGGAGCAGGGCCTCAAGGCCCTGGCACACAGAAGATGCGTATCAGTATTATCAACCAATAGTTGATGAATTGTGTTTTTCAACGAATTTGCTAGTGATCTGGTTTACTGCCTTAGTAATATCTAGTTCCTAATATGCCTATGCCTTTTAATGTCTGCACAGTCTATGATGATGTCACTTCTCTCAAGCCTGATGTGTCCTCTCTCTCTTTCTTGCTAGTGGTTTATCAATTTTTAAAACCTTTTCTTGTTTATTTGTTTTTGAGACAGAATTTTGCTCTTGTTGCCCAGGCTGGAGTGCAATGGCGTGATCTTGGCTCACAGCAACCTCTACCTCCTGGGTTCAAGTGATTCTCGTGCCTCAGCCTCCTGAGTAGCTGGGCTGACAGGCACCCACCACCACACCCAGCTAATTTTTATGTTTTTAGTAGAGATGGGGTTTCACCTTGTTGGGTGGCCAGGCTGGTCTCCAACTCCTGAGCTCAAGTGATCCACCCGCCTCAGCCTCCCAAAGTGCTGGGATTACAGGGGTGAGCCACCACGCCCAGCCCCAGCTTAGTTTTTTAAAAAGTTTATTTTAGCCATTCTAATAGGTATGTAGACATATCTAATAGTGGTTTTCCTTGCGTTTCCTTAATGTCTGATGATGTTAAGCATTTTTTCCCCAAGTGCTTAGTTGCCATCTATATAGCATCTTTGATGAAATGTCTGTTTATATATTTTGCACACTTTAAAATATTGGGTTGTTTTCTTTTTTCTTCTCTTTTCTTTTTTCTTCTCT